CCTGACCTCGTGATCCACCCGCCTCGGCCTCCCAAAGTACTGGGATTACAGGTGTGAGCTACCGCGCCCGGCTACAGATGACTGATTTTATCTCAAACAATGAATAACAATCATAAATGATATTTATTTGTGTGCCAGGCATTGCACTATATAATTTACTGCTTTTTTTTTTTTTTTTTTTTTTTTGAGACGGAGTCTCGCTCTTGTTGCCCATGCTGGAGTGCAATGGCGCGATCCTGGTTAACTGCAACCTCCGCCTCCTGGGTTCAAGCGATTCTTCTGCTTCAGCCTCCCGAGTACCTGGGATTAGATGCGCACCACCACGCCCTGCTAATTTTTTTGTATTTGTAGTAGAGACGGGGTTTCGTCTTGTTGACCAGGCTGGTCTCGAACTCCTAACTTCAGGTGATCCGCCCGCCTCAGCCTCCCGAAGTGCTGGGATTACAGGCTTGAGCCACCGCGTCAGGCCATGAGTAGGTATTATTCTATTTCACTACAGCGGATAGTGAAACATAAAGACATTAAAATAATTTGTCTTAAGTTCCTGGACCATATGTAGTGGAACTGAGCTTTGTAGCCAGGCAATCTGTCTTCAGAGTTCAACTTAACTTCAAGGCGCTTGGTAGTCAGAATCCTTTGTATGTGATTCCAACAGGTTAACTCCTTTAGGGCAGAGGGCTGTTTTATGCTCAATATGGAACCTTGGATGGCCAACACAGCGTGTGGCACGTAGGAGGTGGTCCAGGGGCATTTGATGACCTCCAGGCAGTGGAGAGGCAGTCGAGGAAGACCAGGGCCCCAGGCGCCTACGTGGGTGGAATGCACAAGGTTGGCCTTGGCTGCCGGGGCTCCATGTCCCAGCACTAGCCAAGGAGGGCCTCAGCCGCGCTTGAATACTCGTGCTTTCCTCGCCGCGAGGCTTTGCGAATCTTGGCCACTAGCTAAAGGCGGGGTCGCCGGGCCGGTAGGAACTGGAGACACTCAGCCTCGCGGCAGGAAATGCGGCTCGTGGCTTCCGGCGCGTGCAGATGACGCGCGGCTCGGGCTTCCGCCTTGGGGAGCCGGCGGCGGAGTCCGGGACGTGGAGACCCGGGGTCCCGGCAGCCGGGCGGCCCGCGGGCCCAGGGTGGGGATGCACCGCCGCGGGGTGGGAGCTGGCGCCATCGCCAAGAAGAAACTTGCAGAGGTGAGCAGGAAGAAGGCCGACCCACAACCTGCTCTTAACTTATGCTGGTCTCTTTGTCTGACAGGCCAAGTATAAGGAGCGAGGGACGGTCTTGGCTGAGGACCAGCTAGCCCAGGTAAGTCGGTTGGGGGGCCCCAGGCAGGGAGGCTGCCCTTCACCACTCCCTGTCCATCCAACAGATGTCAAAGCAGTTGGACATGTTCAAGACCAACCTGGAGGAATTTGCCAGCAAACACAAGCAGGAGATCCGGAAGAATCCTGAGTTCCGTGTGCAGTTCCAGGACATGTGTGCAACCATTGGCGTGGATCCGCTGGCCTGTAAGAAGTTGTCTGTAGGGGTCCAGCGTTCTGCCCTCTGGAGCCGTCTGACCCTGTTCTTCAGCAGGAGTTACCGTGAGTCCGATTGTTTCCTGAGTAGCAGATGGAATAACCGAGATTTTGTTTTTCTGTCTTGTAGCTGGAAAAGGATTTTGGTCTGAGATGCTGGGCGTGGGGGACTTCTATTACGAACTAGGTGTCCAAATTATCGAAGTGTGCCTGGCGCTGAAGCATCGGAATGGAGGTGAGGGTGGCTAGGTCCTGTGAACTGGACTCAACCGTAAAAGATTATCGTTTCCATCCTGCAGTCTACAGGCCTCTAAGGACTTGAGAGACATCTTAGCTGTTTCATGCAGTTGAATCCATGGCAAGTCTCCATGGCCAAGGGTAAATAGAATTACCTGAACGATTGTCTCTGTTTTTCTGATTTCTGTTCCCTGTCTCCAAACAGGTCTGATAACTTTGGAGGAACTACATCAACAGGTGTTGAAGGGAAGGGGCAAGTTCGCCCAGGATGTCAGTCAGTAGGTCTTGTCTTCCAATCCCTTGGAGTACAAAGGGTCGTTAAGCAACTCTTCCTTACCTCAGAGATGACCTGATCAGAGCCATCAAGAAACTAAAGGCACTTGGCACTGGCTTCGGCATCATCCCTGTGGGCGGCACTTACCTCATTCAGTCTGTTCCAGCTGAGCTCAATATGGATCACACCGTGGTGCTGCAGCTGGCAGAGGTACTGGTGCACCTTCGAGTGTGTGTGTGTGCACTGATTCAATCCCCATTCCTCCTTCCTTCAGAAGAATGGCTACGTGACTGTCAGTGAGATCAAAGCCAGTCTTAAATGGGAGACCGAGCGAGCGCGGCAAGTGCTGGTATGCAACTTTGGAACAGTCCAGAAAAGACACTCAAACTGCTCTTCTTCCCTTTTCCCTCCAGGAACACCTGCTGAAGGAAGGGTTGGCGTGGCTGGACTTACAGGCCCCAGGGGAGGCCCACTACTGGCTGCCAGCTCTCTTCACTGACCTCTACTCCCAGGAGATTACAGCTGAGGAGGCCAGAGAAGCCCTCCCCTGACTGCATGTGGAAGGGCACACAGCAGCAGGCAGGGAGGAGGCGGAGGTGGCAAATAAACCTGGGCAATTTTGTTTATACAAAAAATAGAAAAAAAGTTCCAAGTTTTTCTTTCTTCCCTCATTCTTTTATTTTTGAAAAGTGCCTTCACGTTGCATTTTTATTGGAGGAAAACCTCGCTCGTTCAGTAAGCATAATCTGATTAACACAGAGAACGGCAAGCACATATAAAATGATTTTTGTAGGTCATCTGCAAGTTCATGGAAGAGCTGGGCCTAGAATGTGGGTTGTTTCCTGGCCTGTCTAGTCTTTGTAGCTGTGAGACATAGATTACAGCCTATGCTAATTCAAACCTTTTAAATAAAATGTTCCTTATCTCAAACTAGCTGGTCCTAATGGACCAGTAAATAATATTCACTTTCAGTCTCTTCTGGCTTCCTCTGTAGAGGCTCTAGGTTATGACAGAGTTAGCTGTGAGTATGAAGGAAATAGAAGTCAATGTCCAATCGTGGCTAAATTGGAGGAAAGAAAACAATGGAATCTGAGGGGAATCAAACAATAGTTAGGGAATGTTCTATTTTCTTAAATTCCCTACTAGCTTTCTCACCCTCCTGTAGTGATTGCCAGGTCCCTCTAGCCTCAGTAGTGGGAAAGGGAGTCATTTACTGAACACCTACCCTGTGCCATTTTACATACAGCTCACTTAAATTTCACCAAGTAGGCAGCCTTCAACATCACAGGTGATTCAATCAAAGTAATTTGCCAGGGGCCGCCAGCTTCAGCCGAGCTAAAGCTGGTGCCTAGGCCTATTAACCCGAGCCCATGCCTTCATGTATCACTGCATAGTACAGAATGGCAGCACATACTGTGTGTAGACATTTTTCTACACACGTGGTCAGCCAAGAGTAAAAGCCTCTGCATCAGAAAGCAAGAATCTCCTATAGCAAGTAGAAGTGGTGATGAGGGAAGAGGCCAGAGTTGTTTAAGGCTCCCAAAGTCCTTATGGTCTAAAGGCTAAGATCCTAAAAGTGCTAGTTTAGTACTGGAAATCTGAAAACTCAATGGTTTTTCCATACTGAGACCCTTCCTTTAGCAGGATATAGCCTGGGCCCATCTCTTCCTCTGCCTATCCTTGTAGGACATGCTCACTCCAAGCTCTGGAATAGGTCTGTCTTTGGAAACCACTCAAACTAA